CTTCCTTATCTCTCCTCAGGGAGGAAAATAAAAAGGTGATCTTTCTCCCTGGAAGTATTTGGAGAGTGCCAATAACTACAGATAGTATCCTCCTTTGTGACATTTGATCTTTATTTTTATGGATCATTCAACTAAAGGCATGCACGTTACTCATTTTTCCCTTTTTATTACATGTATATATTAAAAACATTCTAATCATGCTTTGAAATGATTTAGTTTATTACAAATCTCTGACCTGGAATCTTATGACATTATTGACTGAATAGGAACTTTGTTAGTGATTCAGATACAGGAAGGTCTCCAAAATAAGTTACATTAAAATACGAGCATTCCCTTTATCTGGAGCTAGAATAAGAGTTCCCGCAGTGTAAATCTGTCTTCTAAAAGAAAACAATTTTTAATATCATTTATTTTCAGCTGTTCACAAATTCTTTTATACCTTCTTTTCTTTCCTTTTACTTTTATAAATCCAAATTTCATCACATAATATATAAACCATAGGCTCCCAGGCACTTTGGAGGGGCTTTTTGTTAAAAAAAAGCATGTGGATGTGTGTGTGTGTTTCCATCTCTTTTTTGCAAGAGATGTTTCCTCTTAGTTGGAAACCACATTTGGGTACAGACATCTGGGTATAATGTCACCAGTAGAAATTAGCAATTTTTGTTTTTCTAACTTTTGTAGCTCTGGTCAGCTTCGCATGGGCTTCTATCAGTTGATATGGCATCTTCAACTTCAGCCAAGAGGAGGTTATTAGATTATAAGTGCTAAAAATGATGAGTCGTCTCCACACTTCAGCCAGCATGAATACAAGCAAGATTGTAAAATAATTATAATCTGAAGCAGAGCCAGCCATGCAACCCGAGCCTATCTTTCTTCATTAATTTGTATACAGTTCTTATTTTAAGAGAACAAACTTTCAGAGGGTACTCACATGGGGCTGCTGAACCAGCTGTACAACTTTTATTTTGAAGAAAAAAAGTTGAGCCTCAGAACAGTCTGTTTTAAAGACAGGGAGGGACTTAGCCTTTCGGAGCTTGACCAGCATGTGGAAGGAGAGCTCTCATGGCTGCAATAACTTAGGGAGTTCCTACCTGGATGACACTGGGGTAGGAAGTTTTCTGTTTGTTTTGTTCTGTTTCGGAGGGTCCCGTGCACTTCTCTTGCCTGGATCAACGTGACTCTTGGTGGTTTTTGCACACCCTGCTCTGTGGGGGAGTGCCCCAACGTGCCTGTCTTATGTGGCCTCTATGGACACACTGCTCAGCTGGCAGAGAACAGGGAAGTTTTCTCCCAGCACCCAAAAAGAGAAAGAGGAAACTACTTTTTCTTTCTGGGCTCCTTGCAGCACAATAGATCAGGATAAGCTTCCACATTTCCTCTCTGGAGTTTCTGGAGTGGTTTCCAGGAAGAAGTTAAACCTTCACCTTTAAATGGATGACCATGTCACAATCAGGAAGAAACATCTCCAAAGACCCATCTTTAGGTAAGTAATGCTACATCGCAGGTGGCTCTAGGTCTTTCTCTCTTTGGCTACTTTTTTGAAATAGACTAAGATGCTTGGTGAAGCAGCTGGAAAGAGGTGATGTTAACGTCGTCGACTTAAAGAAGAATATTGAATATGCGGCATCTGTGCTGGAAGCAGTTTATATCGATGAAACAAGGTAAGTTTTAACCTTCTTCTCTTTTATCTTCTTAAAAAAGTTTAATCTGTATAAATTTTTGTAGAAGACTTCTGGATACTGAAGATGAGCTCAGTGACATTCAGACTGACTCAGTCCCATCTGAAGTCCGGGACTGGTTGGCTTCTACCTTTACACGGAAAATGGGGATGACAAAAAAGAAACCTGAGGAAAAACCAAAATTTCGGAGCATTGTGCATGCTGTTCAAGCTGGAATTTTTGTGGAAAGGTAAGTGAAATTGTTGGTATCTCAAGACAGTATTTATATTTACACTTATTTTTGTCTTTTTTAGAATGTACCGAAAAACATATCATATGGTTGGTTTGGCATATCCAGCAGCTGTCATCGTAACATTAAAGGTGACATAATTTCATTATTTTCGTGTATAAAAGGCACCTAAAGTATTTATTCTTTTTTCTACAGGATGTTGATAAATGGTCTTTCGATGTATTTGCCCTAAATGAAGCAAGTGGAGAGCATAGTCTGAAGTTTATGATTTATGAACTGTTTACCAGATATGATCTTATCAACCGTTTCAAGGTCAGAAACATGGAACAAAAGTGAAATGCTCTCAAAATATAATTATAATTATTACTTTCCACAGATTCCTGTTTCTTGCCTAATCACCTTTGCAGAAGCTTTAGAAGTTGGTTACAGCAAGTACAAAAATCCATATCACAATTTGATTCATGCAGCTGATGTCACTCAAACTGTGCATTACATAATGCTTCATACAGGTATCATGGTAAGACAGTCTTTGTAACTGAGGTTTGTTAGGAATATAATGGATTCTTTCTGTAATTTACTAGCACTGGCTCACTGAACTGGAAATTTTAGCAATGGTCTTTGCTGCTGCCATTCATGATTATGAGCATACAGGGACAACAAACAACTTTCACATTCAGACAAGGTAAGTCTGAAAAAGTATTAACTTTCATTAGTCCTCTGTTGGGCATTTTGTTTTTAATTCTTAGGTCAGATGTTGCCATTTTGTATAATGATCGCTCTGTCCTTGAGAATCACCACGTGAGTGCAGCTTATCGACTTATGCAAGAAGAAGAAATGAATATCTTGATAAATTTATCCAAAGATGACTGGAGGTGAGTTTCAGAGAAAACCTAGAGGAAATTTAAATGAACCTTTCTCCTTTTGGTGACTCTGCAGGGATCTTCGGAACCTAGTGATTGAAATGGTTTTATCTACAGACATGTCAGGTCACTTCCAGCAAATTAAAAATATAAGAAACAGTTTGCAGCAGCCTGAAGGGTAGGTTTTGTGTTTTTTTTGTTGTTTTTTTTTGAATAATATAAGCATGTCCTTGGTTTGACAGGATTGACAGAGCCAAAACCATGTCCCTGATTCTCCACGCAGCAGACATCAGCCACCCAGCCAAATCCTGGAAGCTGCATTATCGGTGGACCATGGCCCTAATGGAGGAGTTTTTCCTGCAGGTGCCTCTTTCACACTCTGTGCAAATGTTTTTAAGTCTATATTAATGTGCTTTTCTTTCTCCAGGGAGATAAAGAAGCTGAATTAGGGCTTCCATTTTCCCCACTTTGTGATCGGAAGTCAACCATGGTGGCCCAGTCACAAATAGGTAATTCTGATGATTTGTGGTGGTGGAAAGTGATCTCTCTCTCTTCTCATTTTGGCTTTTGTAGGTTTCATCGATTTCATAGTAGAGCCAACATTTTCTCTTCTGACAGACTCAACAGAGAAAATTGTTATTCCTCTTATAGAGGAAGCCTCAAAAGCCGAAACTTCTTCCTATGTGGCAAGCAGGTATGATATTTTCTTTTTTGCATTATTTTTCATGTTTTTTGGTTTCTTTGGTTGTTACTGTTAGCTCAACCACCATTGTGGGGTTACACATTGCTGATGCACTAAGACGATCAAATACAAAAGGCTCCATGAGTGATGGGTCCTATTCCCCAGACTACTCCCTTGCAGCAGTGGACCTGAAGAGTTTCAAGAACAACCTGGTGGACATCATTCAGCAGAACAAAGAGAGGTGGAAAGAGTTAGCTGCACAAGGTAGTGTTGTTTATGAGGCCTTACTGCCATCTTATTGTTCCTATTTCCAATTTAACCTCTTCAGCTTTGTCTTCAGATCATGTTCTATATCATGTTAGCAGTACAATAGAGCAGGAGTATGCATTTGATAGAGTGGAACTTTCAGAAGGTAAGAATCATGAAGTTCTAAGAAGTGATATTCACTAATTAAGTCATTACAAAAATATTTACAGAGACCCCCTGTGTACCAGTGCAAACAAATGCCTATCATCTTTTTTTCTTGAGAGCAGAACTCATGGGCTGTTCAGCATCAGATTTCTGGTGTCTCCTACTCAGGGCTAGGTAAGAGCTCTGTCAGTGTTGATTAGAAGAAAGTTTGCTCCACTTTGTGGAAGTCTGATATTAATGGTGAGTCCACATAAATGAAATAGTATTACCCACTATTTTGTAGTATGTTTTTGTTTGTTAGCTAAATGACCTTAAAAATCTGATAAATCACAAAAGGGCAAACTAAATGTAAGGGTTGTTCCCCAAAAGTTTCTCCTCATGTTTTATGTCTGCATTTGCTATGCTTTCTGATACCTCAAACCTAGTCACTTGCTCTAATTGTACTTTGCAATATGAGTAATGCATGCAAGAGTTCATGGGAGTTTTGTGGCTTCTGAAAACTCTGGGACAGGAAGTGTGGAAATTTGGGAAGTAGAGGTAATAATGGGGAAGGGAGTATTGGGTTGGATGTTGCACTGTCGAACAGAGATGATGGGGCAGAGTAAGCTAAGTCTTTGGATACAAGGTATGGAACAGCTCTCAGAGACAGTTCTCTCATTCTGGTGCCGCTCTCATCTAGTAGCAGTTTGATGTGTGACCAGAATTTGACTGGGTTCATGTGTAATGCTCACACCAAGGACAGACTCAAGACTTTGTTATATACCCCCAATAATTAGCCCCGCTCCAAGTGCTGAAAATACTTCCAAATTATTGGAAGCTCTGTTGTCTTAACCTTACACCTTGAAGAACAGAAATCCCTTCTTTTGTTACCACTCATCTCCTCTCTCTCCAAAACCTATAGGCTTCCGTTCCTCTTGATTCCAGGTCTCTATCTATCTCTCTTCTCATTCTGCTTCTAAAATACTCCCAATTTTTCAGAACAATTTAGTTCTGATCAAAAGATTAATCAATTCAACAAAGCAAAAGCCTGATGGTTTCCCTAAAATGACGTCTATAGTTCTTCAAACAAAAATCACGTACCATACATAATATGCAATACTGCATATTGTCTGGGTTGATCATGGTTTGTCTGTTATTTTCAATTTCATTAGAATTCCTATAAAAACTTAATTTCCTCATTACCCTCAGGACATTTTTCAAAATGTTAATCACTGTACCTATGACCTACATTTGTAATTAGAAAATATCACGAGTTACTGAGTTAGATGGTTGCTTATATTTTTAACATTTTACGGTTTATTTAAATTATGTTTTTGCTAGAAAAGCTCATACATTTTCTCAGTAGGAAACAAAAAAATGGGAATAGGTTTTATATCACTGGTTAAAAAATTTAAAAACAAAACTAGAAGTGTTTTTCACTAGAAGTAAGAGAAACATTTAAAATTGGTGGGAAAGTATTAACATTATTAAAAGATCAAATTTGCCTTATGATTAACATAGTATTTTAATATATTATCATAGTTCACTAATTAAACTTTATATATTGTTTATATTTGAAACATCTTAAGATGCAATATTTTGTATTATGTATGGTAAATAATCTTTGTAATTATGTTGGTATTAATGCCAAATCAAATGTAGATTCATATTCTACTAACTACATCTTTATGTTCCAGGAAATACACTGAGTTTTATTACAATCACTATCCTGTTTAGTCAGACAAATAACCCTACAATTTAGATATTATCATATCTAAATCCAAGGTGAGAACTTAGGTCTAAGGCAGCGAAGTAAGTCTCCAGCATCACAGGTGTATACATGTATTACAAATGAATCTAACTTTCTCATTTCTTTTCACGGTTTCATATAGCACACAGAAAATTATATGGTATAGCTATGCGGTAGGAGTACAGACAGAAAGAGGAAAGAATTTCCTGTGAAACCTTACCCCAAAGACTAGCATAATTGCTTCATCAAATCTACTTCTGTTTAATCTTAGCACAATTTATCCAATGAGCTTACAAATGTGCTCATAAGATTAGTTATATCTCACAGATATTTTTATTTTTAAATGTTGAAAGTTATGAATTTGGGAGTGAAATTTTTTATCATTTATTCACCCATTGACCATCTATACAAAAAAAATTACAGCTAACTCTACAAGGAAAGAATTTTAGTCTGACAAAAGTGAAGCTCACTCAGAGAAACTAAATTATTTGTCTAACGTCACAAAACTAATTTTTGAAAAGGCGGGGCTTTTCATCTATTTTGCCCAAATTCAAAACCAGTAACCTGTATCATGTTCTAGAAGTTAATTATGATGGGTTGGTTTAGTTAAATTCTCTAAACTTCCCTCCAGAGCAAAAAGTGTGCTCAAAATCTACTGATGGAAGGATTCTGACAGCAGCATAACTTAAGGATATTTTAAGTAATATTGTGTGTGTGAGTGTGTGTGTGTGTGTGTGTGTATGAAAGAGAAAGAGAGAGAGGGAGAGTGTGTGTGTGTGTGTGCGTGTGTGTGTGTGTGTGTGTGTGTGTGTGTCTCCTGTCCACTGTATTTGCATGGACAACAAAAGTAAGAAGGAAGGTAGAGGGAGCATGCCTGCATTCCCATAGAGATTATTAGCTGGCTTGGTGATGATAAAATGTTTTCCCAAGAGGGGCAGGACTAGGACAAGAAAGGATCTGGGTTGGTAGGAAGATGAATTATCAGATGATGTACTCTTTACTAAATTTGAAAGTAGGGGTGGTCTGTGAAGCTCATCTGTCTTGGAGTAACTCTTAGATGTTTACTCATAGTTAGATACAGTCAGGATATTAGAAGTTATTTCCAGAAGACTCCACCAATCCTCTTCATCCAAGGTATGCATTTTGTCCCTCCCATTTGTTTAACAGGAACCCTAGCAGATGGTCCTTATTGAGTATTATAGATTTTTTTTCTTTCTGTGTGTCATATCTCATTGTTGTGATCAATAATTTTAGCCAATACTGCCTTTACTATTATTTTAGTTGTATCACTCAGAGCTTATGACATTTATTGTGTTGATATACAAAATCCATGCCACATTTGTGTGCAAATAAATAAATATAGCTAATTCTTATGGTATAACTTTCAGCATTTATGTTTCAGTATGTTTTTTTCAATGTACAATATTCTTTCCTTAAAACTGTATTTCCATAACTCTACTAAACTGGAGATGGAATCAATGTAAAGTCTGGTAAATAGTAAAGAGAAGAAACCTAATTTCAATGAGTTTAGAATTGTTCTAAAACCCATATGTAGCCAAAATTGTCCTTCTATAGTTCATCTTAATGCTTATGAGTTTACCAAATGCTTATGAGTTAAAGAAATTATTTATGATATTTATATTAAATTATAAAAAATAGCATTATATTGCGCATGATTATAACTTGTCAGATATACACACACATACACTTACACACACATGCACACAAGACTTAATAATTTCCTTGATGCCATTTCAGGAGATTAAGGAATGATAGAGCACAATTCCACCTGAAAATCGTGTTATAACCTATGTGACAGCATTAGCCCTTCCGGTCTGTAATTCAATCAGAAATTTTGTTGTTGTTGTTAGCATATTTCAACATTTTTTAATAAGAGAAAGATATTTTCTGTGGATAAAGGAAAAGGAAACATGATTTTATTCTTTTTTATTTTGAAAATAAATCACAGATAGAATATCATTTCTTTACATAATAAAATTCTACATCCAAATATTTGCATTGCATACTATTTGTTAGCAGACAATATTAATAGGTTTCAAGATAATCTCTCATTAGATTCTGAGAGTGTCTGCTCTAGTTGATAACAACTAGAGTTGGACTCCATAGGAATCCAGGCAACAATTCAAGTAGAGTAAAAAATAAGTTGAGTTATAAAGAAAAATGAATCATCTTAAGATCACCACTGATGAATACAAGAATCACAAAAGTTTCAATAGCAAAAGCAAAGTATATTAAAAATTAAGGAAAATATGCCAATTATGTTTCTCTTCATAATTTTACGACAGTAATTTTTTACAATCATGGCTGATTATAAATGAGAATTACTTTTTTTCATAACTTCTTTACAGCATTTTCTCTAAATTATTAAAATAAGTACGCTTTTTTTTTTTTCAGAAGCAAG